AAGTAGTCTCTTGAGCCTCCAGAGGGGCTGCTTCCTGGGTGCACCTCTTTTCAGCTAGAAGCAAGTCAAGCCTGACCTGCGGGATCTGGCAGGGCTCTCTGTACTTGGATTCTCTCCTTTATAAAGTGAGGGGTGTGGATGGGTGGTTTTTGAAGGCTCCTCACAGCTCTGACAGGCACCACCTCTGGGGGCTTCTATTCACTCTCCTCCAACCTTGTCTACCTGGACAGGCAGGGACAGACGACAAGAAATCGCTCACTCTCACCCCCATCCCAGGACCCCAAGGCCATAAATGTGCAAGGACAGCAGAGGCCTGCGTACCAAAGACACATCCCCATCAATTTTGCTTCGGCTCTGTCTCCATTGCTCCTGTAGACAAATACCGGCTGGGGGCCCAGCTGGGAGTTTAGGTCCTTCAGCCTCAAAGAACAAAGGAGGAAGAAGGGACCTTCCCGGAAGGTGAGGGGAGGGAGTCCTGGGGCTCCTATGCCTCTCCCTCTCCATAGGGCTGGCTGTCCCTCTCTTTCTCACAGATACGGGAGGAGGGAGTGTCCTGTCTTTTCCTCTGAGGCTGGTGACTTCATCTCCTCCCCTCTCTAAGGTTGGGGTCTCTACCTCAGCCCCATCTGTTCCCTGGGTCTGAAATCTCCATCCCCCTCTCCCTTTTTTCTCCTTGGGACTGGGGGTCTCCACACCCTTCCCTCTCCTCCTCTCTCAGGACCATGTCTCTTTATTCCTTTTCAGGCCTGGCCTCTCCAGCCCCGGGGGGAGGGGTCCGCATTCCTCTCCTTTCTTAAGGCCACGGCTCCCTCCCCCACCCGCTCCAGCTCCTCCTCCCCACCCCCTCCCTCCGCCCCGAGGCATTGTGGGAGGAAACAAGATGTGGGGCGAGAGCGGCGCGGGGAGAAGCCCGCAGTGCGGGGCCGGGCGGGCTCAGCCAATGGGGAGCGCGGACGGCGGCGCGCGCGGCGGGGGGGCGGGGGCGGGGCACTATTTCAGCGGGGGCCGCGCGTCGGCCGCGCTCAGCGGCAGAGCGGAGCGGAGCTGTGAGGCGCCAGTGCGGAGCGGGCGGGCGGGCGGGCGGCGTGAGGCGGAGCGCGGGCGGCCGGCGAAACTCCAAGGGCGGACCGCGGCAGGGAGCGATCGGCCTCGGGCTGCGGGAGCCGGAGACCGCGGCGGCGGCGGCTGCTGCAGCTGCAGGAGGAGCCCAGGGAACACCGCCCCTGCCTGTGCTCTGCCTCGGGCCATCGCTCCTCCCCAGGGCCCAGTGCGGACTCGCCTCCGTGAAGGTGAGCGGTGGGTGGGGGCGTCCCCCGGGTGGTTGTCAGCCTTACCTCTCTGCTCCTTCTGTAGTGTCACACCATGTCTGACCGGAAGGCAGTGATCAAGAACGCAGACATGTCTGAGGACATGCAACAGGATGCCGTTGACTGCGCCACGCAGGCCATGGAGAAGTACAATATAGAGAAGGACATTGCTGCCTATATCAAGAAGGTGTGCTGGGAGAGCTGGGACTGATGGCCAGGTACCTTTCTTCTCTACCTTTGTTCTTTTTTAGGAATTTGACAAGAAATATAACCCTACCTGGCATTGTATCGTGGGCCGAAATTTTGGCAGCTACGTCACACACGAGACAAAGCACTTCATCTATTTTTACTTGGGTCAAGTTGCAATCCTCCTCTTCAAGTCAGGCTAGGTGGCCATGGTGAAGGTGTCAGTGGCGGCGGCAGCGATGGCAAGCAGGCGGCGTTGCTGGGACTGTTTTGCACTGGAGCCAGCATCAGGATGTCCTCTCCAATGGCTGTGCTACTGCATGGACTGTATACTCGATTTCATGTGTATGTCGCAGTAAACAAAACCAAACCTCTTTCTGTTTAGTTGCCTGGGGGAAGAAGGCTGCTTTATGTTTATTTTTCAAGACTTTAAAAATATTTTTTGGTTGTATTGCACTAGGAAATCTCTCCCACCTCTCCCTTTTCTCTTTCTTTCCCTATACAAAATAAAAGGCCCACCATAGAGACTAGGCGGCCGAAAGACTAGGAGGGCTGAGGAAAAGAAATAGGTCTCTGGAGGTGGAACTAAAACTGTGCAGCTGCCTCTTCCTGGCGGTGGATGCTGCTTTGGGAGGGCCAGGGAGGCTGCAGGGGGACAGTGTTGGGATTGTCAAGGAAAAAGGGGTAGGAAGGAAGGTGGAGGGATTGATCTAGTACCAGGGAGAATATTCCACTGAACTGTGATTCTATGGCTTGGGGCGGAGGGTGGGGTGGGGATGCCTTCTTTAGGGGCCCTGAGATGTGTTTGTCTGTGGTGTGTGGGAGTGGGGAGCAGATTTGTCTTGCTGTCTTTGTCAGAATTTCTAAGTAAGGGCTGTGTCTTTGTGGATTACCTTCTTTTGTTCTTCCTGCCAGAGATCATGACAGGAGGATGCTGGGGTAGGATTAGCTTGAATCTTTTTTTTCTTTACATTTTTCTCCTGTCTGCTCCCTGCTTAGCCCTCAGTTTCCTCATTCCTCTGGAGTTCTCTTAGAGCAGCCCCTGTTGTTAGTTGGCTGGCAAGGGAATTTCTGGTGACTGTAGTTCCTTAGTTAGGTCTTAGCAATCAAACCAAATTGATGTCTCCCTTGACTCTTCTGTGTATATGTGTGAATATGTGTGTATATGTGTGTGTATGTGTGTGTGGGGTTTGGGGTAGAAGGGAGGGAGGGGGCAGGACAGTGTGGAATCTCTAGGGTGTATGGGTAGGTAGGGGGCACAGTTAGTTCTAAGTGGGCTTTTATGCTAAAAGCCTCTGGGGATATCTGTTTTGAAAATAAAGATAGGTGTCCCCTCCTTGCTGTCATCTAGCCCAGACACTCTGCTTGCTCTCTGGCTGTCTGCTCCCTGGGAAGGCTTTAGGAGGACCACCCAGGACAGGATGACCATGCTGCCATCTGCTCTGGAGCTGGGTCTCAGTGCAGAGGGACAGTGACTGTGGATGGTTGCAGTCTCTGGTGGGAGGTGAGGATAGAAGTGATAAAGAGCTAAGAGGAGCTTCTGGGAGCCTTGGAGGAGGTCAGTCTTGCAGTGGTGAAGCCAGGACATAGGAGATGGAGCAGGGCTGTGAGAGGAGGAGATTCTGAGGAGGATGCAGGGGAAATCTTGTCTGTTAATGAAATAGGAGTGGGGTGGGGTTTGGGGTGGGGTGGTCATTGCCGTTTGAGCTGCTGATTTTCATGAGTCGCCTTCAAAACTCTCGTGTAGGGTTGACAATGTGGGGGGGTGGGGGATCCAGCTTATTCTTTTATTTTCAAGTCCATTCTTGGGGCTGGTGGGGAGGCAGGAGAATACCCCTCCCTAAGCCCTTAGTGTGTGCCGAGCTTGCTTTGTGATGTTGGCAGGGGAGGGGAGACCTGGGTGGTGACTGAGTTCCCTTTATCAAACCCTTCAGTGGGCACAAAATTGAGTGCTTGATTTTAGGTTTTATTTTTTTATGAATGTCCAAATCTGTGTTTCCCCCTGCCCTCCCAGACTGTGTGGCCAGTTGAAAGTGTCTGGTTTGTGTTCATCTCTCCCTCATTTCTGGAGCAGGGCCTGAGACCCTGCCACATCTCCTATGCTCTGCATCCACGCCTCTTTTGGACATTAAAGGTTGATTGATGCACCTCTGCACTGTTTGGGTCTCTTTGGGGATGAGGGGTTGGCATGGTGGCAGTGGTGCCACACAGTGGGTGAGGGTGGAGAGTCTCCAGGGTGGAATAGAATGGGGACTGAAGGGAAGACCAGCCACTAGATACTGATTGGCCTGTAGCAGCACTTATTTGTGCCTAGGCTTATGCCCCTTAAGTAGAGGAAAACTAACCAGCAGCACTCACCCTTAAGGGCTCCTGGGTTCTGCCTTCCTTGGTGGTGATGGCCAGGTGAATCATATTTTGTGTCTTTGGGATAGTAACTGCTACCTTCCCAGCTGCCGTCATGGACCTGCCTGAGCTTTGCTGCTTCAACTTTTGCCCAAAGCTCTTATCTTTCATACTCCTCCCTTCTCGGCTTTCCTGAACCTGGAGACTATTTAGCAAAGGGTCTGGCCACTCAGAAATGGAAAGCTGGGGATATTTAGAAAGATGGCACCTCTTTTGGTGGAACCTAAGTGATTCTCTGAATCCTCTGTTGCCCAGACACACAACTCGAGAAATCAGCAGTGCCAAGACTTCTGAGAGTGTCTGCCCACCCCTGACTCCACCATCGTGTGACTGCAATTCTCTTGGAGGTGTTAGGGAGCCAGAGGTGCTTTGCCCTCTTTGTGTTACTATTTCTTTACTCAAAAATATTTAAGAGTTCTTGTATGCTTGGGCCTAGGATGCTGTTCACAGAGGAGAATGAGACAAGTAAGTTCTAGGCTTCTATGACATACACATTCTTATGTGTAGAGCAGACATACACACACTGATCAACTTTTTCCAATAGTGATAAATGTGTTATCAAGGAAATGAACTGGGCAATGAGCTATTGAGTGTTGGAGGTAGGTAGATAGGGTTCCTCCAGTTAGGAAGGTGGTTGGCTGATCTTGGGGAGAAGTTCTACCTCTGGGGCAGTGAGGTCCTAAGGGATTAAGTTGAGAGACTCTAGAGCCCCAACTTCTGTTACTGCTTTAGCTGTCGTGAGTAATTTGACAGAGCTGGAGCTTTGGGAGGGAGAGTGAGGCCACAGTTCACATTTCATCAGGGATGAGTGTCTCCAGGGCCAAAGCTCATCTACTTTCTTCCCTGATGAAAGAGGCAGTCCAGGTGGCATCTGTGAACAACACATTCCTGCACAGGTAGGTGCACAGTGCTCATCTGGAAGACTAATCCTGCAGGGCTTCCTGGAGGAGATGAGCCTCCACTTTTCGGGGCCCAGGATGGGAAAGTATGTGAGCATGTGTCACTGAAGGGACTGTGGAAAGCAGATGGAAATTGTGGAATTCTCTCGGAACAATGCAGCCATTATTAGAACTGTGCCCATAGGAGCATCAATATCCCTGCTCCTTGTATCCTGTTCTCCAGTCTTCTGGGGACCCCCTTTGACTGAACCCAACCAAATGGCAGATGACAAGGCAGACCCAGGATGCAGTCTGTAGGGTTCAGTCCCCCTCCCCACTGGGAACAGCAGGAAAGGGCAAGGTGGTGACAATCTAAGGGAGGCAAATGGATAATAACCAGCATGGTAGGGAATCTTCTTTGTTGCTGTGGCACTGTCGATCTCTGTTCCCTGAACTCTAGTGTCCTCCAGACTAGATTTAAGGTGTGGTTCCCCGCTAAATTATTCTCTCACCTCCTTTCAGTCTTTGCTCAAACATCCTTTTATCAGAGAGGCTTTCTGACATCCTGTGCAAGATAGCACCTCTCCCCCATCGCTGTTATCCTTACCCAGTTTAATTCCACGTAGCATCTGCCAACGCTTGACATATTTGTTTTTTGTTTACTTTCTGGCCTGTGACAACTAGAATATAAGCTCTGTGAGAGCATTTTTCTCTTAACTGCTTATCTTCAAGTAAACAGAACAGTGCCTGTCCTGTAGGAAGTGTTTGATACATACAGATTGCTCAAATGAAAAAAGAAGGGTGCGAGCAAGCCTGGACAGGCCTGGTGCCCCAGGGCAGCCTTGCCTTTTCTGAAGAGAATGGCTGCCTTAGGCACGGCTCTCCTTGCTGCCCAAGCCTTGCCACCTTGAAAGGCGTGAGAGGGTCACTCCCAGGTGTATTCAAGCAAGAGTGCCTGAGCCACTCTTGCTTGGCAGTATGGGAGGATGAAATAGTGTGTTCATAAAGTGCATTTTATTTTTAAAGCATTTCAGTTTATGTTGCTGAAACCTGAGAGCGCCCCCCTGAGCTAGACTCAGTAATCATTAGACACATTTTTGGATAAGCAAACTGAATCAGAGAAGGTGAGTGGCAAAGCCCATGTAGCTGGTGGCATTACTAGAACTTAGCACTGTGATGCACAAAGGCTTAACTGGGTTTGGCAGCAAGGGTCTCATGGATACTCTTTAAGATGTAGGCCCAGATCTCTTAGTAGTGAATCCCTGATGTTCCCTCTCTTGGGGCTCTGGTTTAGCAAGGACAGCGAGGATACTTTCCTCTCTCCCTCCTCCTTACTCCTCTCTACTAAGGATTAAGGAGCCACCTCTTCCTCCTTAAGGCCTTTGGGAGAGATGGGTCTCCTGGTATTAGAAAGGAGAGCAGACGCCTAGAGTTCTGACCTCTTGGGCCTCCCCTAAACAAAAAGCATAGCCCCTTCACTACCCTAGTAACAAGTATGACCTGTTGCCTGTTGAGGTCAGGTGTACCTGTGTGTCTCTCTCTGTGATGTATGTGGGCTTGGTGTCCACATCAATGTGCGTGAATACTCCTACCCACAGACTGCTACTGTGCCAATATAGAGGTTCATAAGAAAGATAAAAGAGAACCAGCAGAACCCCAGGTTCTGCCTCTCCTTCCTCCCTTTGCCCAGATAAAGGTGTACAGTGTTTGTGGTGAGGCTGCTGGACACTGCTGTTTTGGGCTTTCTAGAGAGAATGCAAACATGCAAAAACAGTGTGGTAGTGTAGGCAGAACAAGATCTAGAATCAGAAGACCTGGAGTCGAATCTCAGCTCCAACACCCACTGGATGAACGTGGACAAGCTGCTTGATCTCTCAGATCCTCGATTTCTTCATCTGTAAGATGGAAACAATATGTGTCTTTTCTAAGGGGAAAGATCAAATGACATCATGTATGTGAAAATGCTTAGAAATGGGTGATGATGATGATGATGATACTGATTATTAGGGTATCTAATAAAGTTGGGGAAAGAACAAAATCCCCCCCTCACACCCTATTGCACCACCAGCCTTCTCCCTCCCTGCTCAATTATACCCATGTTATAGGGAAGGAAATAGGGAAGAAACTTGTCTAAGGTCACATGGATGTTCGCAACAATTGGGATGCAGAACTTGATCTGACTCCCAGGCCAGGTTTGATTTTGATTTGCAGTGGCAGAGAGGACTAATTTTTTACTAGGTTCTGAGCCCTGTACTGAACTCTGGATTGCCCTGTACTTGGTGGTGGTATACAGTTCAGCAGTTTTTAGCATATACACGAATTTGTGCAGCCATAACCACTATCTAATTCTAGAACATTTTTATCACCCCCAAAAGAAATCATGTACCCATTTGCAGTCACTTGCCATTCCCTCTTCTCCCCAGCCCTGGGAAACCACTGACCTACCTTATATCTCTATGAATTTGCCTAATCTGGACATTTCATATAAATGCAATTGTACATGTGGCCTTTTGTTTCTGGCTTCTTTCACTTAGCATGTTTTCAAGGTTCATTTGTGCTGTAGCATTTATCAGTACTTTGTTCCTTTTTCTAGCTGAGTAACGTGTGGGTATATCACATTTTGTTTATTCATCTGTTGAGGGATGTTTGGGTTGTTTCTACTTTTTGACTATTGTGATTAGTGCTGCTATGAACATTGATGTACAGATTTTTGTGTAGATATGTTTTCAATTATCTTGGGGCATCTTTTATTTTTAATGTCAGTTTTCTATTTTTAAAAAATCTAGACAGGTTGGCAAATCATTTCTGTAAAGAGTCAGTAAATATTTTAGCCTTTGTGGTCCATGACATTAGGTATACAGATTACAATTTCTGAACTCTGCCATTCCAGTGTGAGAGCAGCCATAGATAATATGTAAACAAATGAGCATGGCTATGTTCCAATAAAACTTTTAAAAAGCAGGGGACAGATTGGGCCTGTGGACCATAGTATACCAACCCTTAATCTAAATGACACATTCACATGATACATTATTCTAAAGGCACAAAAAGCAAAAATTCTCCCTCCCACCTCTGTCTTCCAGCTACGGGGTTACCTTCCTTGAAGCAGTTAATGTTATGAGATTTTGTGTCTCCTTTTAGACACAGTTAATAATGAGCATTAAAGTGGCTATATACTATTCCAATGTGTTGCAGATAGTTTAGTCAACACAAAAGA